GCGGTGTGTTCCCAGCAGAAGATGATCCCGTGGAAGTCCCGGGGGATGAAGGTTAGGTTAGTCCCAGTGCCAGCCTTTGGTAGAAACTCAGGACCTGATAGGTAGAAAGGCGACGAAGAGAGCCTGCTCTTCTTCAAGTTCTACTTTTGCCATCCTAATTCCCCTCGCTCTAAGGATAAAACCAAGCTTGATGAAGCCGCCTTAAAACTGCCCCTTCAAGTGGGAGCCCTCATCTCATTTTTATCCAGGAAAGAGCCCAGAGCATCTGCCGCGGCCTGTAGGCTCTTCTCTGCCAGGCTGGCTTCCGAAATTTCACGGTGGCGGGTACCTTAAGGCCACTCGGCCGGGCAACTGGCAGGAAGATGAAGGTGGGCTTTAAGGAGGAGCACAGCTATGCCCATCTCAGACTCTGGAGACCCGAACGAACTCTAATCTGAATGTGTGACCTTGGGCAAATCACTTACCCTCCCCAGGCCTCGGTTCCCTTATCTGCAAAGTAAAGGTAGCCCTAAAGTCCCCGCCAGGTGTGAATGGGACTTTAAGTCCATCAGGCAGGATGTTGATGGCACTGCGCCAGGGCCCCGGGTCGGCGTGGGGCGGGGGCGCGCCAACGCGGGGCCGGCACCGAGGACTGGGTGGCCCGGGAGAAAAGCGGCGACTGCGCGGCTGCGCGGGGGACGGTGCACACAGTGCTGCGCCCCCCGCCTCTTGGCTCGCTGCCGCGGCCCGGGGGCCACGAGGTTACGTAAGGAGCCGGGCGGGGGTAGCGGCTGGGGAGGGCGGGGCGGGCACCGCCCCAGCGCGGCCGCCCAGCCCCCGCCCGCCCGCGCCTGGCGGCGGTGGCGGCAGTGGCAGCAGTGGCAGCCGCGCAGCCCCGCGGAATGGAGCGGCGCCGGGGCTGAGCCGGGCGCGCACGGGCCGCCGCATGTGCCGCGCGGGGAGCGGCTGCCGAGCGGGCGGAGAGCGAGCGCGAGAGGCCCCGTCGGAGCGGCCGCCGGAGCAGCGCCGGAGATGGGGTGAGTGAGCCCGCGCCGCGCGCTCTCCGCGCGCCCCTCCGGAGGGACTGCGGGGCCGCGGCTGGCGTAACCGGGCTCGGAGCCTCCCGGCGGGCCGGCCCCCGCCTCCCCAAGCCGGAGCGAGCGCACACTCTGCGCCCGGGAGTCTGGGGCCACCTGACCCGCGCCCTCCGCCGGGGCACGCGGACACCCAGCAGGGGCACCCTGGCCTGGGCGCGGAGCCCGTGGCCCTTCCCCTCCCATACAGCCCGGGCACGGGGGCACCTGACGGGGACCGGTGCCCTGGCCGGCCTCCTGCCTCGGCCATTCCGCGGTCTCTTCGCCCCTGGGCGCAGTCAACTCCAGGGCCTGTGTGAGTCTAAGCAGTTTGTCGTTCTCCACGTTTGGATTTATTACAAGCAAAATGGAAATCGAAGTTTTCCTGGAAATAATCAAATAATAATAAACCTCCAGCGTAGGAATAGTGGACTTTGGATCTGCTTTGAGATGCTGAAGATGATGGAAGTCTATAAGGAACCTAGGTGAGGCTTCAGTCTTTGAAACAACTGAGTAGTCTCAACTCACACGCCCACTCTCTTATTGCAGAGAACAGCCCATCTTCACCACCCGAGCGCATGTCTTCCAGATTGACCCCAACACCAAGAAGAACTGGATGCCTGCGAGCAAGCAGGCGGTCACCGTTTCCTACTTCTATGATGTCACAAGGAACAGCTATCGGATCATCAGTGTGGACGGAGCCAAGGTACCACCCCCTCAGCTGATTTTAATACTCCCAAATTTTCACTCTTTGGGCTGTTTTTCTGCAGGTGATCATAAACAGCACAATCACACCGAATATGACCTTCACCAAAACGTCACAGAAGTTTGGGCAGTGGGCCGACAGCAGAGCCAACACAGTGTTTGGTTTGGGGTTTTCCTCTGAGCAGCAGCTGACAAAGGTAACTTGGTCCTATCCACAGTGCAGTAAATCTAAAAGCCTTAATAACTATTCTTCATGTTCAGTTTGCAGAGAAATTCCAGGAGGTGAAAGAAGCTGCCAAGATAGCCAAAGACAAGACGCAGGAGAAAATCGAGACCTCAAGTAATCATTCCCAAGTAAGACATTAGTCTATGAAGTAAATCCCAGTAATAACGTGTGAAGATAATTCACTTTGGCCAGGAATCTGGGCGTGAAACCCCATCTTCTACTCAGGCATCCAGTGTCAACGGGACGGACGATGAAAAGGCCTCTCACGCCGGTCCAGCCAACACACACCTGAAGTCTGAGAATGACAAGCTGAAGATTGCCTTGACGCAGAGGTAAGGCTGTTTTAAAGTCCAGATTCTATTTTCCCCGTCGTCACCGCCCGTCCCTGTCCTGCAGCGCAGCCAACGTGAAGAAGTGGGAGATCGAGCTGCAGACCCTTCGGGAGAGCAATGCACGGCTGACCACAGCACTGCAGGAGTCGGCAGCCAGTGTGGAGCAGTGGAAGAGGCAGTTCTCCATCTGCCGTGATGAGAATGACCGGCTCCGCAACAAGGTGGGTACGGTGGATGCAGTGAGCCCCGAGGCGTCCCTGCTTTCCTGTGTGGTGTGTATTGAAGATTGATGAGCTGGAAGAACAATGCAGTGAGATCAACAGAGAGAAGGAGAAGAACACGCAGCTGAAGAGGAGGATCGAGGAGCTGGAGGCAGAGCTCCGAGAAAAGGAGACAGTGAGTAATGGTGCTCCGAGCAGGGCCCCTTGTTCATGTTCTATCTCAAATTTTTTTCATGTAGGAGCTGAAAGATCTCCGAAAACAAAGTGAAATCATACCTCAGCTCATGTCAGAGTGCGAATATGTCTCTGAGAAGCTAGAGGTACGTGGGTTGGGGGCACAGCCATCCTGGCTTTTCTAGACCCTTCTCCCTTTTGCTTGGCCAGGCGGCAGAGAGAGACAATCAAAACCTGGAAGACAAAGTGCGTTCCTTAAAGACAGACATTGAGGAGAGCAAATACCGACAGCGCCACCTGAAGGTGGAGTTGAAGAGCTTCCTGGAGGTGCTGGACGGGAAGATTGACGACCTGCATGACTTCCGCCGAGGGCTCTCCAAGCTGGGCACCGATAACTAGGGCTGGCCGAGGCCCAGGCCCCGCCCGTGAGTCCCAAGCGTGTGTGCGAGACCAGATAAGTGTCTTTTCATTTACTTTCTTTTAAAATAGTGGCCCTGGAGCAACCTGGACGGTGTTCCCTTGAGCTGGTGTGACGTGCCCTCGTTTATTCTGACATCCAGCCCAGTCTCAGTACTGTTGTCATAACCTTACGCCAGACTCAGGCAGAATGTAAGCCATTCACTCGTGAGCATCGCAGCCGCTTGTGCTGCCTGGAAGCTGCAGGGCCAGGACTGCATTTTCAGTTTGCAATTGAGGTCTCCTGATTTTGGTGTTTCCAAGACTGGCTGCTATACCTTGATAAGCTTTCCTTCTGCCTCCATGAAACCTGGTGTCTAAAAAAGATCAACTAAAACTTGGAACCCTTTAACCAAGAGGACCTTTAAAAATAACCTTTCATTCCAGTCAAGACCCAGCTGGATGCATTTTAAAGTTGGGAGTGGCGAGGAAGCCTTCCTAGTGCCGCCCGGGGAATGTAAAACCACCAGAGCAACAGGTTGGGACAGTATGGTCAGGCCTTGGAGGGAAAGAGAACCAGTATCCACACAAGACCTCGAACTTGTGTGGCCCCTCAGTTTCATCTCTCCTGCCTGCCATCACATTAGACTTTAATTGGGTGAGAGAACAGGGCAGAGACTGTCACCTGCATTTTGCAGATGGGAAGTAGAGACAGAGAAAGTGACACGCCCAGGGTCACCCAGCGGTGACCAGCAGCGTGGACTCTGCATCCAGGTCTCCTGGACCTTGATGCAGTATCTTTTGAGACATGCCACTCTAGTCCCTTTGGTGACCCGTGGGTGCCAAGAGAAAATAATTCTTATATCCTGATAAGAGCATATTACAATTATATTATTTCAATATGTGTCCACAGCAAAGGACAGTTTACAAAAATGTGAATCCGAATGACATTTAGGAATGTTTGTTATAAATGATAAGTTCCACTTTGGAATGATTCTGGTTTTGCAGGAATCTTTCCAAGAAAGTTGGTTAAAATGATGTCTCTGCCTGTGAGGCCAGTTCTATGGAAAACAAACACACCCTGAGTTCTTTATTGATGGCTTTAGTGGAGGCAGAGCAGTATGTTCAAAACAAGTGGGAGGCCCTGAGATCGCAGGAATGGAAACAGAGTTCTGGCTGGGGGTGGCCTGTCCACTGCCCGCCCCTTCCTGGAGATGCACTCCTTTCTGGCTTTCTGGGGAGGGAGCAGCCTTGCTCAGTGGTGGGAGCAGCTTGAACGGGACCTGATCAACACCCAGGAAGACTGTGCACAGAGGGCAGTTGGTCTCCAGCCTGCAGGCTCCATGAGCACAGCCTTGATGGTGGTGGGCAGGCGCCTGCCTGCTGTGGACTACATTTGATGCAAAACATCAAGTAAAGGGTGGAGCGTAATACAGTGAATATGCCTCCCAGAAACATCATGCTCTGCCTATTTTAACAGGGCTCTTTTTCTTTAGAAAAGTCTCCTTCTCTATAGAAACCAGGGACAATTTTGGATGAGAGCCAACCACAGGACGCGCTGGGGACGTTATGGTGGGACCTCACATGTGGCCAGGTGCACCTTTGGGAAGAAGGCAGACGTGATGTGACTTAGCACAGGCACTCAAAAGAGGCAGCCACTGGTCTTTGCTAATATCCAGAAGTGGATTGTTTGTTCCATTCATCCTTCTAGAAGCTAAATTCTTTCATTGCCTTGAGACATCACTAGATTTTGAAGCACTTGCAAACTAGAAGCTTGCAAGATCAATGTCCATGTATATTTTTAAAGATATGCATGCTTTAAAAGGACCCTAATTTCTGAGTACATGGCTTCCCCAAAGAAACAGTATATATTCTGGAGATGATGGGGGTTTTGGCATGGAGAGGGACTCCTGTCTAGTCTAGAAAATGTTACTTACATGCCTCTTCCATGTACCGATCTCAAGAATATGGGTTTTCTAGTTGGCTTTAAACACTACCCAGGCAGGAAGGTGGCTTTGGTAAGAATTTTGAGCTGGATGAAATGTTCTAGTGAACTTACGACTGTGTATGTGCGCACGCGTGTGTGTGTGTGTGTGTGTGTGTGTGTGTGTGTGTGTGTGTGAAGAAACAGCAAAAGGGGAAGTGGGAGAAACAGTAAGGAAGCGTTTTTAATTAAAAATATGTATACCTAAGAGGAGACTTTATTTTCTATTTCTGGTGGTGGTGATCTATGTTCTGGAATCCATTTACCAGAAGTTTGTGGATCTTTTGTTTGAAGTGGAATTGTTCAGTGCCCTACTCTCTTTGACGGTGCAGAGCCTTGCGGCAAAGTGTTCTCCTGGGCCCTAGAGACCCCCAGGGCACCTGGCAGGAGCCCGTAAACCACGGCAGAGTCCCAAGTGGTGCATGTTTTGGCGAGTGATGGGCAGGACTGATGATTCACAGCTGTGAGGCTGTGCTATTGTTTTTACCCTCTTGTACTGCTTTTAATAGGAAGTCCCGACTTTACGTCAGTTGTGAGAGCAGCGTCTTATGATGTGACAGGCAAGAAGACATTCCTTGCATCAAATATAAGAGTTTAATGAGAAGAGTGGAGTGGATAAGTGAACTCTCCCAAGAGTACTGTTTTTTGTTTCCCTTTTTAAATGCTTTCTTGGTACATAAATAATATAATACTTTTTTTAAAGAAATTCCAGATGAGTGGGAAAAAAACCAATCACCTGTTATTACACTATCTGATTATAACCACTGTTAACATTTCAGTTTTTATCTTTTCAGACTTTTTTCTATGCATCTGTGTGTGTTTTATTACTTTTTCCATGAAATATAATCATATTATACATACTGTTTTATAACTTTTATCCCTTTTAATGCTATATTGTGAATAGATTTCTATATCAGTAAATATGTAATTACATTATTTTTAACCTCTATGTAGGTTGTACCTTGGATACTTAGGTTGTTTCCAATTTTTTTACTGTTGTAGTCAAGGACATAATGAAGTTCTTCTAACATCCTTGCGAACTTTTCAGAATATTGACTTAGGGTAATTTTCTGAAGTTATCACTGGCTCAAAAGTACGCGCCTCCCTATCTGCGGCTCCTTTCCTTCTGAGGCATACAGGACTTCACCCTCCATCCCCCTTGTACTCATTCAGGGTCCTATGACTAATTCTGGCCAATGAAATGTGAGCACAGGTGACACATGAAGCTCCAGACAGACACTGAAATGCCCATGAGCAGTTCCGCAGTGTCTGCCTTCCCTTCCCTCAGCAAATGCTGATGTCCCAGGGACAGAGCCTCTGTCAAGCCTGGATCCCTGAGTGACTACGTGGAGCAGCCCCCTTCTCCCTTCATGTTACCCTCACCTGCCACCCTGCATGGACGGGTAGCATGAATAAAAAAAATAAACCTTAGGTGTTAAACACTGGGGTTTCAGGGTTAATTGGTTAACTGCAGCATAACATATCCTGTTGCAACAATAAAAAAGAATGCACATTTTTAGGACTTGTAATATGTATTGCCTCAAATTGCCTTCCAGAAAGACAGACCCAATTATACTCCCACCCACAGTGTGTGAGTGTGTACTGCTTCCTCTTTAACACTGGAGTTACCCTGGGGACAGAGAGCTAAAAAAAATATTTTTTTGGTTAAAATGTAACCCTTTAAGGTGTTCAGCAGTATCATTGATTTCTAAGAGGTTTATTTCATAAACATTGTAAAACAAAATTTTAAGTTGCACGTATGGCTTTTTAAAAACGTTTAGACATTTAAAAAAACACCTTTTAGTCAAGTTTATCTGTTACTTTTTTTTTTTTTTTTAATGGTTGCTACCTATGCCGTCATGCTTATGCAGGTCTTTCCAATTCTTTTTTTTTTTTTTTTTTTTTTTTTTTTTTGAGACGGGGTCCACCCTGGCCCCCAGGCTGGAGTGCAGTGGCGTGATCTCAGCTCACTGCAACCTGCGCCTCCCGGGTTCAAGCGATTCTCATGTGTCAACCTCCCTCCTGAGTAGCTGGGACTACAAGTGTATGCCACCACGCCCAGGTAACTTTTTGTTTTTAGTAGAGATGGGTTTCGCCATGTTGCCTAGGCTGGTCTCGAACTCCTGAACTCAGGCAATCCACACGCCTTGGCCTCCCAAAGTGCTGGAATTACAGGTGTGAGCCACCAAGCCCGGCGAGGTCTTCCCAATTCTGATGGCAAGGTTGTATAAATATTCACCACTATCTTATTCTTGTACTTTTATTATTTCTTTCTAAACAGTTAAATCTGTGATCTGGCTGGGCGTGTTGGCTCTTGCCTGTAATCCCAACACTTTGGGTCGCCAAGGTGGAAGGATCACTTGAGTCCAGGCATTTGAGGTTACAGTGAGCTTTGATGGCACCGGTGCACTCCAGCCTGGGGAACAGAGCAAGACCCTGTCTCTAAAAAAAATTTTAAAAACCTCTGATCTATCTGGAATGTATTTTCTAAATTACCCCAACACTGTTTATTGGGAAGTCTGTCCTTTATTCTATATGAAATCCCATTTTTGCCATACACCTAGTAGCCCTTCTGTTGGGTGCCAGGATAAGCACCCTGGCCTTGAGTGTGCTGTGAACTCTTTATTATGGGTTGTGATCTTCCTGCACATTCTAGCACTGGTACCACATTGTTTGGATCGCCATAGCTTTGGACTAAACTTCCCCATTAAACTTTTTCAAAACTTGCCTAGTATATTGTGCAGGCCGGGCATGGTGGCTCACGCCTGTAATCCCAGCACTTTGGGAGGCCAAGGTGGATGGATCACCTGAGATCAGGAGTTCGAGACCAGCCTGGATAACATGGCGAAACCCCATCTCTACTAAAAATACAAAAAAAAAAAAAAAAAAAAAAAATTAGCTGGCTGTGGTGATAGGAACCTGTAATCTCAGCTACTTGGGAGGCTGAGGCAGTGAACCCAGGAGGCAGAGGTTGCAGTGAGCTGAGATAGCACCAGCCTGGGCAACGGAGCGAGACTCTGTCTCAAAAAAACAAAAAACAAAACAAAAAAAAAACCTTCCAAAAGAAGTTTGAGATAATTTTATGTTTAGAAAAATTAGAAATTGGATTGAGTAAAATTTACATATTTTACACAAGAGGACTAACATCTTTATAATATTTAACCTTTCAGTAAATTTATGTTTTATGTTTCTCAGCCTATCTTTTCTAGTATAGGTGATTTTTTTAGTGTGGTTACTATTGTAAATGAGATCCTACTACTTTAAAAAATGAAAATTAAATCTATCGCTTTTATGACTTTAAAACATTAGACTTATGTAAGTGTAAACATTATTTAAAAACATAATGTAGAAAATTAAAGTCCCCCATAATTAAAATCCCTTTCCCCCAGAAAAAGTCAACAGCATATTCATCAGTTTTTTCCTAAAGTATGTTTTAGCACTTTGACCATATGAGACAACCCTTCTGCTGTTAGCATTTTTCTCTTTGCAATAGATCTTCCTATGTCAGTACACATCAATCTACCTCATTCTTACCTCTGCATAAGAGAGTAGTGTGTAGTTGTATAATAGTTTAACTTGGCGATTGGTTATTGATTTTGTAACTAGCCAGTTACTGAATTATTCTAAAGGTTTTGCTGTTGTTAATTTCTTTCGCCTTTTTCAGTTGGGTAATAGTTCTGGGTAGGTTGATAATTTTATTCCCATATTTGTAATCTTATTTCACTTTCTCAACTCATCACATTGACTGGTACTTTTAGAACAATGTTAAAAAACATTTACATAATTGTGCTGATATTGTACATTATTTGATATATATATATCAAATTTTTTTTACTTAGAAGAGTGTTTCTCCAAAACTATAAATTTGACTCTTAGTGTAAAATAATCTTAATATTTGAATTATACATTCAGGTTATGCCCTCTATTTCTAGTTTGATGAAAATATTATTAGTAATGGATGTTGGGGTTTTATTAAATGGCTTTTTTCCACATCTGTCAAGATGATCAACTGGCTTTTCTCTATTATGACTTTAGATGAATCGTTTTAATAGATTTGCTAATGTTAAGACATCTCTGCATTTCTACAAGAATCTGATGTAGTCATAGTATACTATTCTTTTAATATACATCTCCTTTCAATGTTAACAGTGGTTATTTATGATTGGTTGGTCCATAGTAGATTTTTATTTTGTGTTTCTTATCTGTACTTTCTGATTTTTCTACAAAGATTGTGTATTACTTGTATAATAAAAATAAGAGCTTTAAATTGTGAAATTCTTCTGGATTTGGTTTTCTCATTTTATTAT